TTAGGGAAGGGATGGTGTCTTTAGGTTTGGATATCACGTGTAAAAACTGGGTGTGGAAAAGAAGGGAGTGACACTTCTTAAAGGTATGTTTTATTTTGTTTGAGATGGAGTCTCGCTCTGCCACCCAGGCTGGAGTGCAGTGGCGCGATCTTGGCTCACTGCGCCTCCTGCGCCTCCTGGGTTCAAGCGATTCTCCTGCCTCAGCCTCCTGAGTAGCTGGGATTAGAGACGTGCACCACCACGCCCAGCTAATTTTTGTGTATTTTTAGTAGAGACGGGATTTCACCATGTTGCCCAGGCTGGTCTCAAACTCCCGAGCTCAGGTGATCCACCTGCCTCGGCCTTCCAAAGTGCTGGGATTACAGGCGTGAGCCACCACGCCCAGATAGCTCAAGGTTTTTTAAAAAACATCTGAATCTGCGTGCTTGCGCCGCTCCAGGTCTCCATCACTCCATATTCTTTCACTCCAAACTCCTTTAGACATTCCTGCCTGGCCTCCAAAAGCGTTTGGGTTTGCATCTCTGGATTTTTTTTTCAACTTCCTCATTTTACAGTTGAGAAAAACAGGAGGTAAAGAGAGGAAGGAATCTGCTTTAGGAAGCAGCTCTGGAAAGCAGAACACAGTTTCCTGCTCCCGCTCTCTCTCCACTACTCTCCCTTTAAAAAATATACTTTCTTCTATGGCCAATTAAACATTCATTACCAACCTGCGATTCCCTTAGGACTTTAAAAGGAGGGTTGTTCAGGGGTGACAACAATCTTCTGTCTGTTATACGTGTCCATGTAGGCAAAAACTTTCCCAAATTCAACCCCAGTCTAGGTCCCAAAAACTAACTACAGAGTGCAGGGAAACCAGACAGCTACAGTTCAGCCCAGGAACCTCCTCTCCTAGCTCACGTTTCTACCCGAGCCCGCGGAGGCACAGACCGGAAGTGGCGCGCAGCCTCCCAGCGGAGGGAACCGCCTATGCCTCCGTCGCGCTGGCCGGAAGACGGGGGTGCAACCCTTTGAAGTGTCCCCTCCTACTTCTTGCTGCCTCACGGTTGCTGTTGCAGACCCAGGAGTCTCTGAAGGCTTCCGCGGCTTTGGGGCCGGTTGTGAGATGCCAGGCAGAGGCCGCTGCCCGGACTGCGGCTCCACGGAGCTGGTGGAAGACTCGCACTATTCGCAGAGCCAGCTGGTGTGCTCCGACTGCGGCTGCGTGGTCACCGAGGGGGTCCTTACCACTACCTTCAGCGACGAGGGCAATCTCCGAGGTACTTGTGGCCCTGGGGACAGCCTGGGGCGGAAGCACACTATTTGTTGTTTATTATCTTACAGAGGTAACATATTCCCGAAGCACAGGGGAAAACGAACAAGTTAGTCGCAGCCAGCAACGAGGTGAGAATTGACCTTTTACAACACAGTGGCTTCCCCTCTAACTCTTGCCGTGGGTTTTTCCTAGGTCTCCGGCGAGTGAGAGACCTTTGTCGAGTTCTGCAGTTGCCACCAACATTTGAGGATACCGCGGTTGCCTACTACCAACAGGCATATCGGCACTCTGGCATCCGAGCGGCCAGGCTGCAAAAGAAGGAGGTGTTGGTTGGGTGCTGCGTCTTAATCACCTGCCGACAGCATAACTGGCCCCTAACAATGGGGGCCATCTGCACGCTGTTGTATGCAGATTTGGATGTGTTTTCTAGCACTTACATGCAGATAGTGAAGCTCCTGGGACTGGATGTGCCATCTCTGTGCTTGGCAGAACTGGTGAAGACCTATTGCAGCAGGTACGTCCCTGGTGGGAGACAGTAGGATGGGATTAAGATCCAACCCTCATTTTGGTTATTTCAGCTTCAAACTGTTCCAAGCTTCACCTTCTGTGCCAGCCAAATACGTGGAAGACAAAGAGAAGATGCTGTCTCGAACAATGCAGTTGGTGGAGCTGGCAAATGAGACGTGGCTGGTGACCGGGAGGCATCCCTTGCCCGTCATCACTGCTGCGACTTTCCTGGCTTGGCAGTCGCTGCAGCCTGCAGATCGGCTTTCATGTTCCCTTGCCCGATTTTGTAAATTGGCAAATGTGGACCTGCCCTACCCGGCGTCCTCCCGCCTGCAGGAGCTGCTGGCTGTGCTGCTGCGGATGGCTGAGCAGCTGGCCTGGTTACGAGTTCTGAGACTTGACAAACGGTCTGTGGTGAAGCACATCGGTGACCTTCTCCAGCACCGCCAGTCACTGGTCCGCTCTGCCTTTCGGGATGGGACAGCAGAAGTGGAGACCCGAGAGAAGGAGCCACCGGGGTGGGGACAGGGGCAAGGAGAAGGGGAGGTGGGAAATAATTCCTTAGGTTTACCCCAGGGGAAGCGGCCGGCCAGTCCTGCCCTTCTCTTGCCACCCTGCATGTTGAAGTCCCCGAAGCGGATCTGCCCTGTACCCCCTGTCTCCACTGTCACTGGAGATGAGAACATTTCTGATAGTGAAATAGAACAGTATTTGCGTACCCCTCAGGAAGTTAGGGACTTTCAGAGAGCCCAGGCTGCTAGACAGGCTGCCACGAGTGTCCCTAACCCTCCCTGATGGATATCCACTGGGAGCACTTCATCCTGTTCTGACAGCTTGATAACATTCCTGTTATAACCAAGGATGGAAGTGTACACCAGTCCGTAGGTATTGCTTTTCTTGTTTGAAGGAACCAAGAGGGGCTCTGCCATTAGTTGGACCCTGGGTCCTGGAGTAAAGTCAGGAGTGCAGGGATGACTATAGGTAGGAGAGATTCCCATCCCTTGGTGTGGGAGAGCAAGTTGCCTATGTCCATGTTCTGTGAGATGGCTTTCCTCATAGATGGATGGGAAAATGTCAGGCTCTTTGCTGCTGGTTTGAATTGGACACACTGCTGCGGCTCCTCCTGCAGGCCTGAGGGGGCTTCCCTCTGCTTGTGGAGTGGTTGGCATTCCCAGCAGTATCAACCCTCAGAGGAGCGGGAACTGGGGAATTCTGGCCCTACGTGCATTCACAGGCAATGATGGGTTTGTGTGTATGGTGTCATGAGATCCTCTACCTCATAACAAAAGGACAGTGGGTAGACTAAGGCAGTAGCTCAAAGGGCTTTGCAAAATTTTAATATATTAAAACAAGAGGCATCTGCTAGAAAACATTCTATTGTATAAAACCCGAGTTCTTAAAAACATGTTTTCTTTGGCACTTTCATTCCCTCCCTCCCCTTTCCCCAGCATATTGCAAAAAGCTCTCCAGTGCTAAGGCATTGGCAGGGTGTGTAAACAGCAGCCAGCATATGTGGAAGAATAATACAAAGCTTTTTTTTTTCTTCTAATATGTCTGTGCAGCAAGCATAAATAACAGGACCCATTCCAAGGAGTGTGTGTGGGTTTTCCCCCTCCCCTGTGTCCTCTGTCACCTTGGTGATGAGGCCAGAGTGATGTGAAGACTGGGAGGGAACCCTAGGTCAGACCTTGGTTTCCTGTTGTTCTTCCCAAGACCCAGGGTTCCCTCGGTTTCCATTTGGTCCTGTAGTGAAATGCTGGTGGTTGGTTTTAGGTTGGGGAAAAGACGGGTGCTGGTGTTTAAAAGGAGTAAAGGCATAGGCCCCTCATGACCTGCAGGGACCCCAGCCACTGCCTCTGGGCTTGGCTTGAGCTCCTGGGAGTCGGGAAGCTGGTTTGACATTTTGTAGGTTTCTCTCTACTGTGGAGCTGGAGATCAAATGATTGGGATGGTTCTTCCTCTGGCCTTACGGAGGCAAGGAAGTGCTCTTCCTTAGTCCCGTGGTGTTGTAAGGCTGAGACTAGGGAGATGGGTCTTGTAACTGAAAAG